TTTGGGTCATCCGAGAGAGACATCAATTTTGCTGAGTTGGGGGGTAAAGATGGAGGAAGGATGTTTTAAAGTAGAAAGAGAGCAGCAGGTGGCCTTGACTTGTGAGGTAGGCGGCAAGGTTATCTGCGCAAAGTAAATGCAATCTGGATGTTAAGTGGACGTAAAAGTCGATGGAATAAATTTGCTGCTAAGAATGATCGTGTAGGCAGGTGGAGAGTAAAGAATAGAAAGGAGTTAAGAACCAGGAATGGAGGCAGTGAGAAGAGAGAGGGTGGTGTGGGTGGACCAAATACTGCTATTAAGGAAAAAGAGAGGGTGGAGGAAACAAACAATACAGGGAAGGTTGACCCACTCAGCCCTTCTATTCAGCTGGAGGAAGTCACAGAAAAGGAGGCTATATTGAATGGTAAGATTGGAGAAGACTGGTTAGGGAATAGGAAGATAAGCTGTTGTCTAAAAAACGCAGTCTCCAGTAAAAGGAAGAAATTGGGACATTTTTTTAAAACCCCACATAGGTACACTGGAAAACATGGGCCACAGGGATAAACCTTCCATTTTTACTTCCAACCTTACCATGTGCTCACAAAAAAAGGTGTTAAATACATGTAAGTTTTGACGAGGTTATTTAAAAGTGTAGGATATAAACCAAGAATTTTTCACACCCCAAAACCCCGCACAAATTAAGGGATTACATATCTGAGTGACAAGTACATACAAACGCATTACTTCTAGAGATACTTAGATGTAGATAAAAGACCACATTTCAATAGAAGGATCACACAGACCAGTGGGATGTTTCTTCTGAGATAACCCACTTTATGCAGGAAACAGTGTGGACTCTGGGGACGGCCTCTGCTCTGGCTGAGGATTTCTGTCCCAGAGCGGTACAGGAATCTGCGTAGTGTTTTAGTTTGGAGAAAACAGGAAGTTACACTCATCACATCTTTTGCCCAGATGATAGAATTCGAAATCCCCCCGGGGTTGTTCATGGAATGAGCCGCTCTGTTATGTTGTGAGCCGTGGTATTAATCAGCCACCCCTCACTAGGTGTTGGGGTTCCACCACGCTTCCTCCACCCCCCGTCACCACAGCAGCGGGTAGTATTTAGGTTGAATATTCCAAATAGTCAATTATGACAGTTAATTTCAAATGAGATGACTTCGAAGTACACGTGAAAACAATACTATTTTATATCACGACTCATGCCATCCGTATGTGTAATCAAAGCCTTCTAAGTCTTGATATGTCCTTACAAAGACGAAGGATAGAGTGAATGTCAAAATTTGCCAAACAGGAGTTACTGAAAGTCTGAAGGGGAAAGCCTAGTTAGGTTTTATCTTAGAAGTGATTTTTAAAACGAAACACGCAGATAAGCTCGAGCTTTCTGGAGCCGATTCCTAAGGCCTTGCAGGTGGTAAGGGGGTCGAGAATTGGCTGAGGTTCCTCGGAAGTCCGCGCCGATTCGGAGGGCCACCTCTGACTTTCTGATCTGGGGTGCAACCCCCAGTCCCTGTCCCGGTCGACAAAGGTGTGGAGTCAGGTTCCAGGCAAGCTGGGGGTCAATCCACTGATTCTCTTTATTTCTTCCTCAGGTTTGCCTGCAATGAGATTTCATTCTCTACATTTAAAGGACATCCTTTCTGAGCTGCTGTGAATAAATTTGGAATGGTACTGTATATTTTCATCTAATGGAGAACTAGCTGTACTTTGAATAAGGATTGCTGCACTGGACGACTTTAGAACATCCCTCACAATGTCGTCAACCCGGAGCCAGAACCCCCACGGCCTGAAGCAGATTGGCCTGGACCAGATCTGGGACGACCTCAGAGCCGGCATCCAGCAGGTGTACACACGGCAGAGCATGGCCAAGTCCAGATATATGGAGCTCTACACGTATCCTCCTGCCTAGCGCAGGTTGATTGCTTATATATGTTGGTTTCCTTAACTTTTCTCCAAGTCATGTTTATAACTACTGTACTAGTGTTCACCAGTCAAACCAAGCACGAGGAGCTGGAGTTCCTCCTTCTAAGTCGAAAAAGGGGCAGACACCTGGAGGAGCTCAGTTTGTTGGCCTGGAATTATATAAACGACTTAAGGAATTTTTGAAGAATTACTTGACAAATCTTCTTAAGGTAAGATGTTTTATATATATACTGAGTATTCATCATCTTAAAGCTTTAGTTAACTTGTTTTTAGGATGGAGAAGATTTGATGGATGAGAGTGTACTGAAATTCTACACTCAACAATGGGAAGATTATCGATTTTCAAGCAAAGTGCTGAATGGAATTTGTGCCTACCTCAATAGACATTGGGTTCGCCGTGAATGTGACGAAGGACGAAAAGGAATATATGAAATCTATTCGGTAAGAGTTTTGTTTTAAAACGTTTTAAATTTAGTATAGACATTTTGTACTTTTTTTTCTCCAGCTTGCATTGGTGACTTGGAGAGACTGTCTGTTCAGGCCACTGAATAAACAGGTACCTACTGGTGTGAGCGTGTGCATGTTCCTCTGTGTAATATTTTTCTACATCCTTTCTAAAGGTAACAAATGCTGTTTTAAAGCTGATTGAAAAGGAAAGGAATGGTGAAACCATCAATACAAGATTGATTAGTGGAGTTGTACAGTCTTACGGTAAATAATTTCCCTTTAGTTTATTCAAAGTTGTAATTGAAATATAGCTCATATTCATTTCTAGTGGAATTGGGGCTGAATGAAGATGATGCATTTGCAAAGGGCCCTACGTTAACAGTGTATAAAGAATCCTTTGAATCTCAATTTTTGGCTGACACAGAGAGATTTTATACCAGAGAGAGTACTGAATTCTTGCAGCAGAACCCAGTTACTGAATATATGAAAAAGGTAAGCTTAAATATAGTACTTTAAGTAGACTTCAAAACCATTCACTTGAATTAATTTTCTCCAGGCAGAGGCTCGTCTGCTTGAGGAACAACGAAGAGTTCAGGTTTACCTTCATGAAAGCACACAAGATGAATTAGCAAGGAAATGTGAACAAGTCCTCATTGAAAAACACTTGGAAATTTTCCACACAGAATTTCAGAATTTATTGGATGCTGACAAAAATGAAGGTGAGCCACAAGACTCATAAAATGTAGGTATTCAGTGCATAAAAGGGGTTTCTTCCTCTTTCAGATTTGGGACGCATGTATAATCTTGTATCTAGAATCCAGGATGGCCTAGGAGAATTGAAAAAACTGTTGGAGACACACATTCATAATCAGGGTCTTGCAGCCATTGAAAAGTGTGGAGAAGCTGCTTTAAATGTAAGTGAGATTTCATTGAAAATCAGTCAGGCAACTTTTGTTTCTATTTCTGCCCCCATTTAAGGACCCCAAAATGTATGTACAGACAGTGCTTGATGTTCATAAAAAATACAATGCCCTGGTAATGTCTGCATTCAACAATGACGCTGGCTTTGTGGCTGCTCTTGATAAGGTAGGTGCGTGAGGGTTGTGACTTGCCTGTAGGTTTGTCTCTAACTATATTCCGTGTAACGCAGGCTTGTGGTCGCTTCATAAACAACAACGCGGTTACCAAGATGGCCCAATCATCCAGTAAATCCCCTGAGTTGCTGGCTCGATACTGTGACTCCTTGTTGAAGAAAAGGTATTAAATGACCCTATGTTTTCTTAGTATGCTTTAAAACATGGTATCTTTTTAAAATTTTCAGTTCCAAGAACCCAGAGGAGGCAGAACTAGAAGACACACTCAATCAAGTGGTAAGTGCTTCATGAGCATACCCATTTCCAGTGGTTAAGTGTGTTGTCTCGGTGGCTTTGCCAGATGGTTGTCTTCAAGTACATAGAAGACAAAGACGTATTTCAGAAGTTCTATGCGAAGATGCTCGCCAAGAGGCTCGTCCACCAGAACAGTGCAAGTGACGATGCCGAAGCCAGCATGATCTCCAAGTTAAAGGTGAGTTTCATCTTTTCCTGAAAAATCCCAGCATTAATAAGACAGTCATCTGGGTTCTTCTCAGCAAGCTTGCGGGTTCGAGTACACCTCTAAACTTCAGCGCATGTTTCAAGACATTGGCGTGAGCAAAGATCTGAACGAGCAATTCAAAAAGCACTTGACAAACTCAGAACCCCTAGACTGTGAGTATCCGTGTGTCTCTATGTTGTGTTTAATGTTCACTCTCCCCTCTCTTCCGTCCCACAGTGGATTTCAGCATTCAAGTGCTGAGCTCCGGGTCCTGGCCCTTCCAGCAGTCTTGTACATTTGCCTTGCCGTCAGAGGTAAGGATGGGTTTGTCTGCCATCCCATTAGTTGTATTCCATATAATGCTGTCCTTTTATCTAGTTGGAACGTAGTTATCAGCGATTCACAGCTTTCTACGCCAGCCGCCACAGTGGCCGAAAATTGACGTGGTTATATCAGTTGTCTAAAGGAGAATTGGTAACTAACTGCTTCAAAAACAGATATACTTTGCAGGTAAGATCACATTTTTATCTTAAAATTTTTCTCTTCTTTTTCTTTTATATGGGGGGCCGCAAAGGCGTCGACATTCCAGATGGCTATCCTGCTTCAGTACAACACGGAAGATGCCTACACTGTGCAGCAGCTGACCGACAGCACTCAAATTAAAATGGTATTCTCATCTCAGGCTCGTTGTTCTATCAGCTTTAACTTCCTCTTTTTCTCTTTAATTGCAGGACATTTTGGCGCAAGTTTTACAGATTTTATTAAAGTCGAAGCTATTGGTAGGTTTGCGCCCTTTTATCTTACACTAGAAGAGATTGTAGAGTAACAATTGTTTTCTTACAGGTCTTGGAAGATGAAAATGCAAATGTTGATGAGGTGGAATTGAAGCCAGATACCTTAATAAAATTATATCTTGGTTATAAAAAGTAAGAAAAATCTAATAAGTAGATGGCCCTTGATAGTGATCGGTTTCCTCATTTTTCTTGATAGTAAGAAATTAAGGGTTAACATCAATGTGCCAATGAAAACCGAACAGAAGCAGGAACAAGAAACCACACACAAAAACATCGAGGAAGACCGCAAACTACTGATTCAGGTGACTTATCTGTATGCCTGTGCCAGGTGTGCATGCACTTCTTTTTCCTTATCTTGTTGCATAGGCGGCCATCGTGAGAATCATGAAGATGAGGAAGGTTCTGAAACACCAGCAGTTACTTGGCGAGGTCCTCACTCAGCTGTCCTCCAGGTTCAAACCTCGAGTCCCTGTGATCAAGGTACAGGACTTTACATAGCAGTCACATTCCTTACTACCTCTTCCTTTTTAAAAATAACACCCAGAAATGCATTGACATTCTAATTGAGAAAGAATATTTGGAGCGAGTGGATGGTGAAAAGGACACCTACAGTTACTTGGCTTAACCCTTCTGGAAGGGTCTGACTGTGTGACCCGCAGCAAATAGTTCATGTTGGAAAGAATGAAAACAACTCAAGTTCATAGCAGCCAGCCTGCCGCCATTGGACCTCCCTTTTAAAAACTGAGACCAAGACTCCCATCAGCTGGTCTCGGATTTACATCGGAACTGCTCAGGATTGATACATTTCAAGTCTGTAAATACGGACACCAACGCCATTTACCCTAATTTAAGAACAGCGGGGACTGACCCTCCGTGCCGAGGGCTGCATGCTACCGCACTAAGTCAATACATGGGCTCCCCGATTCGCAGCTGTCGTCTTGGCAGCACTTGTCACGTTGGCAGCACTTTGAGAGCAAGTCTGAGTGGACCCACATGTAACCTGCTATGAAAACCATTTGTATAGTGTGTTTCATTTTTTAATGTGTGAAAATAAAGAAAATTAAAGGATTTCTGTACAAGTCGCATTGGGTTTTGTTTTAAGTTTTACTAATTTCTATATGTAAATAAAAGATATAATGATTGTGCAAATTTATATTCCTAGTGTCTTCCTGTAGTTCCAAAGGG